CCCAAACTCTGTACCAGGTTGCCCCATTGTGCTTAGGCCTCCCAGTTCTCCATCACCAAGGGGGCTTACAGGAATCAACAGGGGAATGAATTCCTCTTGGACAAGAAGTGGGGTTTCAGAGTTGGTAGTGTCCTGGCTGCAGTGCACAGCACAGATGGCAGGTCTGGGCCTTGGGATTTCTGTGGTGTCTAAGGGAATGGTGGATTTGGCCTCTCAACTTTCTTTACATCCATTCTCTCCAGCAAGAGCTCCTAACTGTTCTGGAAACAAGAATGTTTCCTCCACAATCCCATCACTCTAACAAGCCAATGCTGTGTGTGTCTGCCTGCCTCCTTTCCTCCCTCCTTCCCTTTCCTTCCTTCCTTCCTTTCCTTCCTTCCTCCCCTTCCTCCCTCCCTCCCTCCCTCCCTCCCTTCCTTCTTTCCTTCCTTCCTTTCTCCCTTCTGTCCTCCCTCCCTTCCTCTTTAAGTGTTTCCTCATCTTCTGGGTCCTGTACACAGGCATTCACAAGACCACATGGTTGCAATCATAGCAGAGGCAATTGTATGTTCTGCTTTGTCTATTTTAACTTACACCCTAAGCATTCTTCCACGTTGCTACATGATAATCATAGTTATGTTTGCAGCTGCCTGCTGTCATTCTGGTCTTGCTGCCCCCAGGTCTACCTTCCACTCAGCCCCTGCAGGGAAGTGTCTTAAGATGTGAGTCTGATCCTGTGACTTCTCTGCTTAAAGCCATCACTGGCCTCCAGGACAAAGGATAGACTTCTGGCCAGGTGTGGTGGCTCATGCCTGTAATCCCAGCACTTTGGGAGGCCGAGGTGGGCGGATCACTCGAGGCGAGGAGTTCGAGACCAGCCTGGCTAACATGGTGAAACCCCGTCTCTACAAAAAATACAAAAATTAATGGGGCATGTTGGCGCATGCCTGTAATCCCAGCTACTCGGGAGGCTGAGGCATGAGAATCACTTGAACCCAGGAGACGGAGGTTGCAGTGAGCTCAGATCTTGCCACGGCACTCCAGCTTGGACAACAGAGTGAGATTCTATCTTTAAAAAAAAACAAAACAGGATATGCTTCTGGGCCTGACACCCAAGGCATCCAGACGCTGGCCCTGGTGACCCCCTTACCTCCTCTCCCCCATGCAGCCAGGGTCTTGGCAGGAAGCAGAATTCAGCCCAGATGATTCCAATAAAGAGACTTTAATGGAGGAATGACTTCTAGAGAGTAGGGTGAGGGGACCCAACAAGGAAGTGGGGGACGCAGAGGCCAGCAGCAGCAGCAGACACTCTATGGCAGAGGCACTGGGGTGGCAAGGGAGCTGGGAAGCAATGCCCCGTCTTCCTCCTCTTCCCTCTCTGCCATCTTCTCTGAGTGCCTCCCATTGGCTCAATCCCACTGGAAGCCAGAAGGCCTGGGGAACTGGGACAACAGGGACCAATACGTGTCAGAGAAGGACAGACGATGGACCTGGTGGGTGTGTGGGGCAAATGGAGGACCTCCTGTATACCCCCAGCACCCCCAGGCTTGGGACTCTTGCTGGCATCTGCACCTTTGTAGTGGCAGTGCCCTACTGGATAAACCTGTCAGTCCTTCTCCACCTGGCAAACTCCTGCATCTTCAGTCTCATTTGGACATTCCCGTTTCTGTACCTCCATCGTGGTACTCAACACACAGCAATCAAGACTGCCTGCCCACGACTCTGCCCCCTCCCTGGACCAAGCTCCTTCAAGGAGTGACCCCATCTTTTAATTGTTGAGAGCACGCAGTAAATGGCAGGTGAGCAGGGCTAGGGTGACATGAGTGAGGCAGTAGCCCTTGGTGTGAGATTTAAGCGGGGGAGGAAGGGAGTTTGCTAGAAATCTTAGTAATCAAGACAAAATATTTGAATACAATATTTAAAAAAAAATCAAATCATCAAACTACAGCCCATGGGTTGGCTACCTCTTTTGAGCGCCCACCCAAACTGGAATAGCTCCCAAGACCTCTAGCATGGTGTTCAAAAATTATTTTTGAGTTGGGCGCAGTGGCTTATGCCTGTAATCTCAGCACTTTGGGAGGCCGAGGCGGGCTGATCACTAGGTCAGGAGATTGAGATCATCCTGGCTAACGCGGTGAAACCCCGTCTGTACTAAAATTACAAAAAATTAGCTGAGCTTGGTGGCACGCACCTGTAGTCCCAGCTACTCGGGAGGCTGAGGCAGGAGAATTTCTTGAACCCAGGAGGCGGAGGTTGCAGTGAGCAACCTCCACTCCAGCCTGGGCGACAGAGCGAGACTCTGTCTCAAAAAAAAAAAAAAAGGGTTCACAATGCAGGACTCATCTTTACTTAACATACCCTCTATTCACCCTGATATTTTCTATTCTAGTCTAGTTTATTTGGCGTCATTAAAAAGTGCTGCTCATACCTTTCTTTTCTTTTCTTTCTTTTTTCTTTTTTTTGAGATAGAGTTTCACTCTTGTTGCCCAGGCTGGAGTGCAATGGCATGATCTTGGCTCACCACAACCTCTGCCTCCTGGGTTCAAGCGATTCTCCTGCCTCAGCCTCCCGAGTAGCTGGGATTACAGACATGTGACACCATGCCTGGCTAATTTTGTATTTTTAGTAGAGACGGGGTTTCTCCATGTTGGCCAGGCTGGCCTCAAACTCCCAACCTCAGGTGATCCGCCCGCCTCAGCCTCCCAAAGTCCTGGGATTATAAGCGTGAGCCACCATGCCCAGCCTGCCCATAACCTTTCAAATTCTGGCTTGAAAAACATTGAGCCTGTCATATCATCCTGCTTAATTTTCTCTGCTTTTAGCTGCCTGATACTTCCTTCTTATGATTTGTCTCTTTGCTGATCTCCCGTCTTGCCTTCGGGGTACAGCTCCCTGAAAGCAGGAACCCCATCTAGCTTGTCACTGCTGTCTTCTCAGCTCCGGGAACAGCGTCTGGCACGTAGGCGGCAGGTGTCCCGCAGTGAGCTGTTGAGCAAGCGAGTGAGTGGTGTTGGAGCAGAGGGGATGTGGGCTTCTAATTGCCTTGTTTTCCTCCCCTTCCCAGTTTGCCCTGGGGCCCCAGCCTGGCCCGGGTCACCCTGGCATGAGGAGATGGGCCTGTTGCTCCTGGTCCCGTTGCTCCTGCTGCCCGGCTCCTACGGACTGCCCTTCTACAACGGCTTCTACTACTCCAACAGCGCCAACGACCAGAACCTAGGCAACGGTCATGGCAAAGGTAGGCGACCTCCTGCACCCGGCTCTTTGCTCAGGTCTCATCTGCACCCTGTCTCTCCCCCAAGACCTCCTTAATGGAGTGAAGCTGGTGGTGGAGACACCCGAGGAGACCCTGTTCACCTACCAAGGGGCCAGTGTGATCCTGCCCTGCCGCTACCGCTACGAGCCGGCCCTGGTCTCCCCGCGGCGTGTGCGTGTCAAATGGTGGAAGCTGTCGGAGAACGGGGCCCCAGAGAAGGACGTGCTGGTGGCCATCGGGCTGAGGCACCGCTCCTTTGGGGACTACCAAGGCCGCGTGCACCTGCGGCAGGACAAAGAGCATGACGTCTCGCTGGAGATCCAGGATCTGCGGCTGGAGGACTATGGGCGTTACCGCTGTGAGGTCATTGACGGGCTGGAGGATGAAAGCGGTCTGGTGGAGCTGGAGCTGCGGGGTGAGATGCTAACGGGGACTGGGTGACACTGGACCCCCTAAGCTCCTCTTTCCTTCCCCTGCAGGTGTGGTCTTTCCTTACCAGTCCCCCAACGGGCGCTACCAGTTCAACTTCCACGAGGGCCAGCAGGTCTGTGCAGAGCAGGCTGCGGTGGTGGCCTCCTTTGAGCAGCTCTTCCGGGCCTGGGAGGAGGGCCTGGACTGGTGCAACGCGGGCTGGCTGCAGGATGCCACGGTGCAGTACCCCATCATGTTGCCCCGGCAGCCCTGCGGTGGCCCGGGCCTGGCACCTGGCGTGCGAAGCTACGGCCCCCGCCACCGCCGCCTGCACCGCTATGATGTATTCTGCTTCGCTACTGCCCTCAAGGGTGAGTGGAATAGCCAAGCGCGGGCCTGTGGGGCTGTACGGCACTCACGCCCCCTTTCCCCCAGGGCGGGTGTACTACCTGGAGCACCCTGAGAAGCTGACGCTGACAGAGGCAAGGGAGGCCTGCCAGGAAGATGATGCCACGATCGCCAAGGTGGGACAGCTCTTTGCCGCCTGGAAGTTCCATGGCCTGGACCGCTGCGACGCTGGCTGGCTGGCAGATGGTAGCGTCCGCTACCCTGTGGTTCACCCGCATCCTAACTGTGGGCCCCCAGAGCCTGGGGTCCGAAGCTTTGGCTTCCCCGACCCGCAGAGCCGCTTGTACGGTGTTTACTGCTACCGCCAGCACTAGGACCTGGGGCCCTCCCCTGCCGCATTCCCTCACTGGCTGTGTATTTATTGAGTGGTTCGTTTTCCCTTGTGGGTTGGAGCCATTTTAACTGTTTTTATACTTCTCAATTTAAATTTTCTTTAAACATTTTTTTACTATTTTTTGTAAAGCAAACAGAACCCAATGCCTCCCTTTGCTCCTGGATGCCCCACTCCAGGAATCATGCTTGCTCCCCTGGGCCATTTGCGGTTTTGTGGGCTTCTGGAGGGTTCCCCGCCATCCAGGCTGGTCTCCCTCCCTTAAGGAGGTTGGTGCCCAGAGTGGGCGGTGGCCTGTCTAGAATGCCGCCGGGAGTCCGGGCATGGTGGGCACAGTTCTCCCTGCCCCTCAGCCTGGGGGAAGAAGAGGGCCTCGGGGGCCTCCGGAGCTGGGCTTTGGGCCTCTCCTGCCCACCTCTACTTCTCTGTGAAGCCGCTGACCCCAGTCTGCCCACTGAGGGGCTAGGGCTGGAAGCCAGTTCTAGGCTTCCAGGCGAAAGCTGAGGGAAGGAAGAAACTCCCCTCCCCGTTCCCCTTCCCCTCTCGGTTCCAAAGAATCTGTTTTGTTGTCATTTGTTTCTCCTGTTTCCCTGTGTGGGGAGGGGCCCTCAGGTGTGTGTACTTTGGACAATAAATGGTGCTATGACTGCCTTCCGCCATCCCCAGCCCTTTTCTGTGTCTCCATCTCGTT